TGGTGTCCTTTTTTTGCTTAACACTTTATGAATTTTCTGTCATAAAATATTCTATAACATTATGCAGCTATCTGATTTACCATAACTGTTTGCATTCTCTCACCTTATACCTGGCTTTCTAATTTCCCCTATTCCCCTATTTTAATAACAGAGGAAATAATAATACATGAGTATGTTATACAAAATTTTAATGTACTTCTGATCACTTTTTTAAGAATGAAGTTTTAAAATACTGAAACACTTTTTGACTCACAGAGTTCATAGGCAAAATGTGAGAAAAATCATCACTTTGCTCTCCATCCTTCCTTACACCCTGAAATTAACCTTAGGGACAGCTAGTTCATTTAACATCATCAATCTTGTTCTCCAGTTCCAGGTCCTGGAATCTAGCTCTTAGTGTCCGAAAGAAACTTACTTTTGTGTAAGCACACCTATTATATACTAGGCACTTTACCTAATTTATCTGGTTTAAACTTCACATGCCCGAGAGAGATACTATCATTGTCTTCATTTCACAGATAAGAAGGTTGATGAGACATTAACTGTCTCAGTCACATTCAGGGTAGGGATTCAAACTCACATCCAATGCCTCCTCAACCTCTTTTACGTGCAGCACTATCCTCTAGCCCCACTGCCCGTATATAGGCCTGGGCTATATCACCATTGTCCGCCCTTGAGCCTGGAAGGAAAATGAGCTGAGGGGTTTTGTTTTTTCAGAAAGGAACAGGATATTTCATCATCTCTATGTTTACGTTTTTCAGAGAATTTCTGTGCGAGGAAACAAATCCATTGTCAGCTTTTTAAAATATATCCCTTTGGAGTAGCCACTTAACATCCTCTGAGGCCCAGATGGGCTAGCTTGCCGGGACCAAAGGAAATCTTTGGGTCTGGAAGGCGACAAGAGATCACAGGCTTTCTAGGTCTACCGCGCACCCCGATGACGTCACGCGGCGACGTTCTCTGACGTCAGAGTTTCCTGCCCACCATCTTTGTCCCTGGCAAAGTGGGTTTTGCGCAGTGGCTTAGACCTAGAAAAGAATCGTGACGGGCAGGAAACCATTACACCACCACCTGGGCTGTGCTCTCCGGCTCCCGCCGCCACCCCCGCCCTCGCCTTCGCCTCCGCCTCCGGTGAGTTCAGGGCGGTTGCCTTTAGGGTGTGTCCCTAATTGACGGGGTCGGGGACGGAGAGAAGGGTAACACCAGGCTGGGTCGGAGACCGGCGGAGGCGAGGAAATCCTAAGAGCGTGACCGTTGATGATGCAGGGAACCGTCGGGTGTGACCATTGAGAGGGAAAAGGTTGGAGAAAGGGTCTCTACCATGATGCCTGTGGTGCGGTGAGGGAATCCTCGGGTGTGGCAGCAGGTAGTTGGGGGCAGGAGGGGAAGATGTGTTTCCTGAATGAAGGAATTCTTTTCTCTTGCTATAGGTGCACATTAAAGATCCAAAGTCATGACTGACTCCAAGTATTTCACAACCAATAAAAAAGGTAAGTATGAGAATACAATCAAATCTTTTGAAGAACCTTACCAGTTTGCTCTCATCTCTTGCAGGAGAAATATTTGAACTAAAAGCTGAACTCAACAATGAAAAGAAAGAAAAGAGAAAGGAGGCTGTGAAGAAAGTGATTGCTGCTATGACCGTGGGGAAGGATGTTAGGTAAGAGTAATCACCCTTGCCATTGATCACTTCTTTCCTTTTCTCTTTTACCCTCTCTTCTCAGTTCTCTCTTTCCAGACGTAGTGAACTGTATGCAGACTGACAATCTGGAACTAAAGAAGCTTGTGTATCTCTACTTGATGAACTACGCCAAGAGTCAGCCAGACATGGCCATCATGGCTGTAAACAGCTTTGTGAAGGTAACTTTTCCCAAGGCCTCAATAACAGAGTTTACCTACAGTTGTTGGTGATTGTTTTCTGCAGGACTGTGAAGATCCTAATCCTTTGATTCGAGCCTTGGCAGTCAGAACCATGGGGTGCATCCGGGTAGACAAAATTACAGAATATCTCTGTGAGCCGCTCCGCAAGTGCTTGAAGGATGAGGATCCCTATGTTCGGAAAACAGCAGCAGTCTGCGTGGCAAAACTCCATGATATCAATGCCCAAATGGTGGAAGATCAGGGATTTCTGGATTCTCTACGGGATCTCATAGCAGATTCAAATCCAATGGTAATAAGCTTCTGCTTTTACAAAGAGAGCAGGTGAATCAAGGTCATACCCCCTTCTTTTCCAGGTGGTGGCTAATGCCGTAGCGGCATTATCTGAAATCAGTGAGTCTCACCCAAACAGCAACTTACTTGATCTGAACCCACAGAACATTAATAAGCTGCTGACAGCCCTGAATGAATGCACTGAATGGGGCCAGATTTTCATCCTGGACTGCCTGTCTAATTACAACCCTAAAGATGATCGGGAGGCTCAGAGGTCAGTCTGTTTTCCTGGCTACTTTCTGGTAGTCATGATATTAATTTTCATTCTCCACCCTCAGCATCTGTGAGCGGGTAACTCCCCGGCTATCCCATGCCAACTCAGCAGTGGTGCTTTCAGCGGTAAAAGTCCTAATGAAGTTTCTAGAATTGTTACCTAAGGATTCTGACTACTACAATATGCTGCTGAAGAAGTTAGCCCCTCCACTTGTCACTTTGCTGTCTGGGGAGCCAGAAGTGCAGTATGTCGCCCTGAGGAACATCAACTTAATTGTCCAGAAAAGGTTGGGAAATAGCGAAGTGTTGATTAAAGTGTACCTTCCTTTCTTCTGTTTCTGTGTACCCTAGGCCTGAAATCTTGAAGCAGGAAATCAAAGTCTTCTTTGTGAAGTACAATGATCCCATCTATGTTAAACTAGAGAAGTTGGACATCATGATTCGTTTGGCATCTCAAGCCAACATTGCTCAGGTCAGACTTTATGCAGACTCAAGTTGATGATGCTTAATGATTAACCACTTCCTGGGTTTAACAGGTTCTGGCAGAACTGAAAGAATATGCTACAGAGGTGGATGTTGACTTTGTTCGAAAAGCTGTGCGGGCCATTGGACGGTGTGCCATCAAGGTGGAGGCAAGTGTCTGATGGTAGTTAGGATCATGTATTGACTTCTCATTTTTTGTATTTTTCTTCCCAGCAATCTGCAGAGCGCTGTGTAAGCACATTGCTTGATCTAATCCAGACCAAAGTGAATTATGTGGTCCAAGAAGCAATTGTTGTCATCAGGGACATCTTCCGCAAATACCCCAACAAGTATGTCCAAATACCTTTACCCCTCTTTCTCACTCAATAACCATAGTTCATTTTTTTTCATCAGGTATGAAAGTATCATCGCCACTCTGTGTGAGAACTTAGACTCGCTGGATGAGCCAGATGCTCGAGCAGCTATGATTTGGATTGTGGGAGAATATGCTGAAAGAATTGACAATGCAGATGAGTTACTAGAAAGCTTCCTGGAGGGTTTTCACGATGAAAGCACCCAGGTAAGTTCTTGTCTCTTGTCTATCCTAGTAGTCTTTCACACTATCACAAATTATGTCTGTTTAGGTGCAGCTCACTCTGCTTACTGCCATAGTGAAGCTGTTTCTCAAGAAACCATCAGAAACACAGGAGCTAGTCCAGCAGGTCTTGAGTTTGGCAACACAGGTAAGAAATCTGGAAAAAGCAAGATGTTGATTTCTCCACCTCCTTGCCTTTGCCTTTTCTTTAGGATTCTGATAATCCTGACCTTCGAGACCGGGGCTATATTTATTGGCGCCTTCTCTCAACTGACCCTGTTACAGCTAAAGAAGTAGTCTTGTCTGAGAAGCCACTGATCTCTGAGGAGACGGACCTTATTGAGCCAACTCTGCTGGATGAGCTAATCTGCCACATTGGTTCTTTGGCCTCTGTGTATCATAAGCCTCCCAATGCTTTTGTGGAAGGAAGTCATGGAATTCATCGTAAACACTTGCCAATTCATCATGGGAGGTAAGAAGGTGTGAACTGTCTCTGAGTGAGAACTTTTCTCCATTTTATGTGTATGTGACTTTAGCACTGATGCAGGTGACAGCCCTGTTGGCACTACCACTGCAACGAACCTGGAACAGCCTCAGGTTATCCCCTCTCAAGGTGATCTTCTAGGGGATCTTTTAAACCTTGACCTCGGTCCCCCAGTCAATGTGCCACAGGTGTCCTCCATGCAGATGGGAGCAGTGGATCTCCTAGGAGGAGGACTAGATAGTCTGGTAAGCATCTTTCTTCCCTTGTTCTTTTGGTTTCTCTCTCCTCTCTCTCCTTTCTCTCTTTCAGCTTGGCAGTGACCTTGGCGGGGGCATTGGAGGAAGTCCGGCAGTAAGTGCCATCTGTTTTTTTCACCATGAGAATCTCCCCTCTCCCTTTTTTTTTTCTCCTGCAGGTGGGACAATCCTTCATCCCATCATCGGTGCCTGCAACCTTTGCTCCTTCACCTACACCTGCTGTGGTCAGCAGTGGACTGAATGACCTGTTTGAACTCTCCACAGGGATAGGCATGGCACCTGGTGGATATGTGGCTCCTAAGGCTGTAAGTAAAGAGTTAACATAGCAATACTTTCTCTGATTCTATTGAGCTTTATACTGTGTTTCAGGTCTGGCTACCTGCAGTAAAGGCTAAAGGCTTGGAGATTTCCGGAACATTTACTCACCGCCAAGGGCACATCTATATGGAAATGAACTTCACCAATAAAGCTCTGCAGCACATGACAGATTTTGCAATCCAGTTTAACAAAAATAGGTAAGCAATCTGGGTCCCTAGCTTGATGTTGAAACCTCTGTGATTTATGTATCCTCTCTTCTAGCTTTGGTGTCATCCCCAGCACTCCTCTGGCCATCCATACACCACTGATGCCAAACCAGAGCATTGATGTCTCCCTGCCTCTCAATACCTTGGGCCCAGTCATGAAGATGGAACCTCTGAATAACCTCCAGGTCAGAGATTTACTTCACTCAGGTGGTACAAGGGTCACAAACTCCTAGCCTTGTTAGTTGACAGGTTAAAAGCAAGGAGAATAATTGGATGGACACTTCTGGGAGAGAGAACGCAAATATTATGGAGAAGGGAATACAGGCACCATTTAAAGTAAGGAAGGTAAGTTGATACTAAATGTAGAAGGACTGGAAGTCCTCATTTGACCTTGTTGCTTTCCTGGCAGGTGGCTGTGAAAAACAATATCGATGTCTTCTACTTCAGCTGCCTCATCCCACTCAATGTGCTTTTTGTAGAAGATGGCAAAATGGGTAAGTACCTTCCTGCCTGTCCTGCTGAATATCATCCATCCTTCCCCTCTGCTTTCCCATACAGAGCGCCAGGTCTTCCTTGCAACATGGAAGGATATTCCCAATGAAAATGAACTTCAGTTTCAGATTAAGGAATGTCATTTAAATGCTGGTGAGTAATATACTCTAAATTTCAGTTTCATCGAAGGTGTTGGATTTTGAATCTGTATTTCTAGACACTGTTTCCAGCAAGTTGCAAAACAACAATGTTTATACTATTGCCAAGAGGAATGTGGAAGGGCAGGACATGCTGTACCAATCCCTGAAGCTCACTAATGGCATTTGGATTTTGGCCGAACTACGTATCCAGCCAGGAAACCCCAATTACACGGTAAGGCCTTTCTCAGAATGGGTGAGATGGATGCTAATCTTCCATCTCCTTTTTCTCCTAACAGCTGTCACTGAAGTGTAGAGCTCCTGAAGTCTCTCAATACATCTATCAGGTCTACGACAGCATTTTGAAAAACTAACAAGACTGGTCCAGTACCCTTCAACCATGCTGTGATCGGTGCAAGTCAAGAACTCTTAACTGGAAGAAATTGTATTGCTGCGTAGAATCTGAACACACTGAGGCCACCTAGCAAGGTAGTAACTAGTCTAACCTGTGCTAACATTAGGGCACAACCTGTTGGATAGTTTTAGCTTCCTGTGAACATTTGTAACCACTGCTTCAGTCACCTCCCACCTCTTGCCACCTGCTGCTGCTATCTGTCCTTACTTGTGGGCTTCTCCATGCTGTGCCAATGGCTGGCTTTTTCTACACCCTCTTTTGAGTGTAGTTTGGTATTTTGTAATTGAGAGCTCATTTCAAAAGCAGAAAAAGACAACAAATATTAAAGCAAGGAAAAGTGTAACTGAAACACTGCACTTTACTGTTTTATACTTTTGTACATATGAGAAATCAAGGGATTAGTGCAACCAGTAGAAAGCATTGAAATGACTGTCATTAACCACACAGTCCTGGAGGCAGAGATGCAGTTACCTACCCTAGCTTTTGATGGGTTCTCTTACCTGTAGTAGCCTTATCCCTGGTCATTTGGATTTTCAGTTTGCTTTTTTCTTTTTTTCCCCTCCAAACTCCTTTTCCTTGGCCAAGCCTTCATGCTTCCCCCTTTCCATATTATAATCTCATTTGATTGCTCTGCAGTTGGGAACGGTGATCTTCTTGAATGATGTTTCAGTGTGCAAAAACTATAGAGCCTGTCAGCACCAAAGCTGACAGAAGTTATACCTTACTCCTTTCCTTTCCCCTGAACAAACCTGCTAATCCCACTAATTCAGGAATTTGAGTAGAGATGGGGAACAAGAACCCAGATGCTGTCCCCTCACCCCCTCTCCTGTATTTCTCAGGTCCAGTTCAAATCTAAAATTCTACTTTTAGAGTTGAAACAGAGTAATAACTTATCTAACCCTCTTTTCCTACAAAGGAGAAAGATAAAAGGCACAAAGGTTACCGCCAAGGCCCGTCAGCTGTGTAGTGGCAAAGCCGAGACCGAGTCTCCTAAGTCCCCGTCAGTGTGGTTTTCACCACAGGACTGTCTCTTGTCGTTTTCCCCTAATGCCTTCTCCTGCCTTTTCTGTGCCTAGTTTTTGGCTCTTCACATATTCCATATTGATTTTGACGCTCTGTATATTGGCATCAGGTGGCAGCTGAATATCTTTTGAATTACTCGAAGGTAAAGCCAGATGCCAGAATGAAGGTGTAGCCAGTGTTTCCCATATGCCCCTGGAGCCCCACTTATTGAGGCCAGCAGAATAGGTGCAGAGATGAAGTGAGCTTAGAGATGTTGCAAATGCTCTTTATCCCTTCAGCTCTCTGATCTGCTCTTTCTTCATGATACTTAGTCTGCAGGGCATATTAAGATCATCCCAGAGGTTCAGGCAGTTCCTGTCATCTCTGAAAAGACTGGGGGATATGAAATCTTCCCCCTACCCCACTTAATGCGTTGGATATGATTTTTCAAAGAATGCTTCATGCCCAAAATACCAGCCTGTTTAGCAGTGTTACACTGTTTGATCTGCGGGCACTTGTTGCATTGCCTGGCACCCAATATTCAGGGTCCATGACTAAGACTGGTCTTCTCAGATGCCCTGCTTAAATCAGGGGCACTTCAGGCTCCACAGGCGTCATGTTGGACTGAGACCTAACTCACTGGACTCAGAGGAGGAATCGTGGAAAACAAGAGCAAAACTACCCCACACCCCTATTTCATGTCTGAAATAACCCTGTTTCATACCAGTTGCAAAGCTTGTGGGGAGCGGTCCCACAAAGCACTTTCTTAAACCTTGAGAATCTCCAAGAGAAAAATATTTGGGGAAGGAGGGAGGAAATATGTCCCTTGCACACCACCCCTGAAGCACATGGCAGTAGGAAACAGCATAGGATTGTATGTGGGAGGTGGATAGGTCGGTGATGTGTGGAGCGGAAAAGCAGGTTGGTAAAGTTCCCTTCTTGGGACTTATTCCTGGAGTCAGTGGATACAAGTAGTGCAGAAGGTTCACACTGCAAATAGTGTTCTCATCTCAAAGCAAACTATCATTCCAGAAGGAAAAGTGTGTCAGGGCAAGCAGACAACACAATTTCCTATCAGAATATGTCCCTCAACCCCCGAAACAAGGCTTCTCTCAGCCTCCCCACCAGTGATGGATAACAGCTCCTATTCTCAGCTGACCTGACTGAGCCAACCCATGAACTCTTCACTCCTTGGGGAAGCCACCTCCCATCACACCCCTGAGCAGAGTTAGGGAGGAATTCTACTTCCCATAAAAGGACCTCTCCTGAGAGGCAAAACCTGTTGCCTCCACCACGGCTTCCCTCTTGGCTCATTCCAAGCTTGGCCAAATTGGGGAAGTGGGATGGAGGTTGCCCTGCATCCCCCCTCCTCTGCCTGAGTGTGTCTTTGTAATGTCAGCTGGCATCATACAAAGAGCAGGAGAAGCAAACACCCAGAACTCTTTTGCTGGTCAGAGATTCCCTGAGTGTCTGTCCTCACCCAAGCCTGCTCTGTGTCTGTGTTGTGAAGCTTGAGACTCTGGAAAGAAATGGGGAGGGGGGGCAGGGGAAATGTTGCCCTAAGAATGCTTCTCATTCCTCTGTTCTTATTGGGTCCTGTTTTTCGGGAGGGTGGGGGTTGGGGGAAGCTTGACCTTGTGTCTTCGTCAATAAACTCACATTTACACAAAATGAAGTTTGTGGTATGTATTTTTTTCCCCAGA